GGACTCTGCGCCCCTGCTCAGGACAGCCTCCGCCTCCCCGACCCTGGGCTGTCTCCTGCCCACTTCCCAAGTGAGGGATGTAGCCGCCTCCTGGGAGCAGAATGAGGAGAGGAAGCACCTGTGGACACAGACAGATGGGCCGGTCCTGCCTCTGAGGCAGCTCCCAGGAGTGGCCTACTATTGAGGAGTATGACCTCCATGTGGAGTCTTCCCTTTTCCCTGAGCTTCTGGCAGCCCCTGCCTCAGTACTAGAAGCTCCAAGAGAAACCCATGGTAGGAGGAAGCTGACACCCATGGCTGACCTGTCTGCCCCTGGGAGAGAGCTTAGGGCTGCCAGGACTTCTCTGTGCACATCCTTGACTGACTCTGCGGAGGGTGGGGCCGAAACCCTGTTTCTGTGGGCGGGGAGGTGGCTGTGTCCCCTGTGCCCTGCTGAGCCCTGGGCGGGGAGGTGGCTGTGTCCCCTGTGCCCTGCTGAGCCCTGGGCGGGGAGGTGGCTGTGTCCCCTGTGCCCTGCTGAGCCCTGGGCGGGGAGGTGGCTGTGTCCCCTGTGCTCTGCTGAGCCCTGGGTGGTGAGCCCTGGGTGGCTGCAGGTCCCTGCAGGATCCCCCGTGAGTGGGGGTAGGGCAAGGCAGTTATTTTCAGATGGTGCCAGAGGGTGGAGTTTCAGATTTGTTTATGCCTGTCGGAAGCACTCTGGGGCTAGGGATGGGGTGCCCAGCTCAGCACTGACGTTCAGGACACCTGGCCAAGAGGCGCCTCAGATATCCTTGTCCTGCTGCGGGGGGTTCACTCTGTAGCCCCAGGCAGGCCGGGGTACTGTAGCTTTTTCCAGGGGATCCAGGAGGGGTGCAGGCACACGGCGCACAGTGGTCCTCCGCAGGCCTGCGGTCCTAGGCTGGCCGAATGTGCCAGCCCACACACAGGAGGGGGCAGTTCACACCGAGGGCTGGCCCGAGGATTGTCAGGGCCACACCAGGCAAAGCCAGCGCTATTAATATCAGGCATACACAAGCCCCCAGCTGGGTGATCCTCTTATGCCTGTGGCCTTGGCCTCTGAGGACGGCAGTGAGTGCTGTTCCCTCAGTACGGTGGAGGCTTCAAGGGCCTCCTAGCTGCTGTGCCTCTGCTGACATTTGGCAGGCAGCTTCTGCCAGCCAAGGGTCTCACCCCAGCCACCCGGCTCTGCACCCACTGTGCTGCCCACAGGAGTGGTCCTGCCCATGGAAGGGCCAGTTCAGGTGGCCGGAGCTCCTGAGCTGCCCTAGGGGACTGCTGTGGGTCTGAGGTGGTGATGTCCCCCACGGCTGCCTGCGCCTGAGCCCCCACGCATCCACCCCTGGGGCCACTCTGCTGTTCAGGAGCACCCACCCGTGTCCTCGACCATGAGCAGCCCCCCAGCTTACCCTGGCATCAGGATCTCAGGGTGCCGGGCCCTTGGAGCAGAAGGCAGGTGAGTCTCGACTGGAGGTCTCTGCCGTGAGGTTTTATACAGATGGAATCATCTCTCCTTCCAGCTTGCTTTTCTCCCCTGACCATGCTCTGAGGATGCCGTTCCCTGTCCGCACCTGTGTTCTGTGTCGTTTTCGGGCGTAACTGGCATCTGTGGAGCGTTCCATTTCCTGTGGAACTCCGGAGCGCGGTGGACAGACTGTGCCGCTGCAGGAAGCTACAAAGAGGCGGTCCTGCCGTTTGCGGAGCTTTCCCTCTTGCCCCCGGGGGCTCTGCCCTGCACAGACAGTGACTGTGGTTCTGAGTTGCTCCCCATGTGAGTGGGCCATGACCTGCAGGGCCAAGGTGGCCACATCCGAGTACATCCCTCTCTGCAGCAGCAATGCAGAGTCCCTGGACAGGCTCCTGCCACCTGTGGGCACTGGGCGCTCTCCCCGGAAGCGGACCACCAGCCAGTGCAAGTCAGAGCCTCCCCTGCTGCGTACAAGCAAGCGTACCATCTACACCGCCGGGCGGCCGCCCTGGTACAATGAACACGGCACGCAATCCAAAGAGGCCTTCGCCATCGGTGAGAGCAGCGGGGGGGTGGGACCTGCTGCCTCCTCACAGAGGGTCTCCACTCCCGCCGGCAGGCTTGGGAGGCGGCAGTGCCTCTGGGAAGACCACTGTGGCCAGAATGATCATCGAGGCCCTGGATGTGCCCTGGGTGGTCTTGCTGTCCATGGACTCCTTCTACAAGGTGGGCCCCCGCCCAGCTCCCCCGAGGACCCCGGCATTGGGTGAGGGCCCTACTGTGCCCACAGCTGCTCCACAGCCTCCCCCACCAGGTGCTGACTGAGCAGCAGCAGGAACAGGCCGCACACAACAACTTCAACTTCGACCACCCAGATGCCTTTGACTTCGACCTCATCATTTCCACCCTCAAGAAGCTGAAGCAGGGGAAGAGTGTCAAGGTGCCCATTTATGACTTCACCACGCACAGCCGGAAGAAGGACTGGGTAGGCCAGGGCCCTGCAGAGGGGGCCTCGGGCCAGGCTCCGCAACTCCTGGGTTTCTTCACAGAAAACACTGTATGGTGCAAACGTCATCATCTTTGAGGGCATCATGGCCTTTGCTGACAAGACACTGTTGGAGGTAAGCACCCGCCGGGAATACCCACCCCGCTGCTGGCCACTCACTGGCCCGCTGTCTCCACCAGCTCCTGGACATGAAGATCTTTGTGGACACAGACTCCGACATCCGCCTGGTACGGCGGCTGCGCCGGGACATCAGTGAGCGCGGCCGGGACATCGAGGGTGTCATCAAGCAGTACAACAAGTTTGTCAAGCCCTCCTTCGACCAGTACATCCAGCCCACCATGCGCCTGGCAGACATCGTGGTCCCCAGAGGTGAGCCTGCTGGGCTGCCTGTTGGGTGGGTGCCCCGGTCACCCGCCCCCCCATCCCGCCCCAGGGAGCGGCAACACGGTGGCCATCGACCTGATTGTGCAGCACGTGCACAGCCAGCTGGAGGAGGTGAGCGGGGTCCCACGTCCCCACGGCCTAGCTCCCTCCCTGAACATGCTCTTCACCTGGCAAGCAGAGGAAGCTACGTTGGGATATGTGAGCAGTGTGCTCCGTGGTGCTGCTGTGTGTTCTTGAGTGTTCCCCATCGGTTTGTCCCCAGGGCTGCGCTGGCCTCGGCACACCAGTGCCACCCGCTGCCCCGGACGCTGAGCGTCCTGAAGAGCACGCCGCAGGTACGGGGCATGCACACCATCATCAGGTGAGGGCCCACCTGGGGACGGGGCGGCCCCGCGCGTGCTCCCGCTCAACTGTTGGCCCCACAGGGACAAGGAGACCAGTCGCGACGAGTTCATCTTCTACTCCAAGAGACTGATGCGGCTGCTCATCGAGCACGCGCTCTCCTTCCTGCCCTTTCAGGTTCGTAGCCCGTAGCCCGCGAGGTGGAGGGTGCTCACCGGAGTCCTCACCCTGCACCCCACAGGACTGCGTCGTACAGACCCCGCAGGGGCAGGACTATGCGGGCAAGTGCTATGCGGGGAAGCAGGTACCTGCCTGGGCACACCTGGGCGCGGGACAGGATGTGGGCGCTTAGCCTCCCCTCCCCGCAGATCACCGGTGTGTCCATTCTGCGCGCCGGTGAAACCATGGAGCCCGCGCTGCGCGCTGTGTGCAAAGACGTGCGCATCGGCACCATCCTCATCCAGACCAACCAGCTTACCGGGGAGCCCGAGGTGCCTGGGGGCAGCCGGGGTGATGAGCCCGGCCCACCTGCAGCCTGACCCCTGCTGCCCGCAGCTCCACTACCTGAGGCTGCCCAAGGACATCAGCGATGACCACGTGATCCTCATGGACTGCACCGTGTCCACGGGCGCGGCGGCCATGATGGCAGTGCGCGTGCTCCTGGTGAGTGAGCCCTGGGTAGGCGGGGCAGGTTCGGTGGGATTTACCTGCCCAATACACTCGGTAGGACCACGACGTGCCTGAGGACAAGATCTTTTTGCTGTCGCTGCTCATGGCAGAGATGGGCGTGCACTCAGTGGCCTATGCATTTCCGCGAGTGAGAATCATCACCACGGCGGTGGACAAGCGGGTCAATGACCTTTTCCGCATCATCCCAGGCATTGGTGAGGCTGCCCGGGCCCTTCAGCCGCACATGACCACACTGGACCCCCCCCCCCCTTTTTCCAGGGAACTTTGGCGACCGCTACTTTGGGACAGACGCGGTCCCCGATGGCAGTGACGAGGAGGAAGTGGCCTACACGGGTTAGCTGCCCAGTGAGCCATCCCGTCCCCACCACCCTCCTCCTGCCTCCTGACCCAGGACTGCTGAATACAAAGATGTTAATTTTTAAAATGTTACTAGTATAATTTATTCTATGCATTTTATAAAATAAATAAAGCTTTAGAAAAATGAAGGTGTGATTGGTTACAGCACAGGAGAGGTGTC